CTGGCCAACATGGTGAAACCCCGTCTCTACTAAAAATACAAAAATTAGTCGGGCATGGTGGCAGGTACCTGTAATCCCAGCTACTTGGGAGGCTGAGGCAGGAGAATCATTTGAACCTGGGAGGCGGAGGTTGCAGTGAGCTGAGATCATGCCATTGCACTCCAGCCTGCACAACAAAAGCAAAACTCAGTCTCAAAAAAAAGAAAGAAAGAGAGAGAGAGTGGAGACTAAACCAGTCCAAGGGAGCTGGCTTCTGCTTTCTCTTCTACACTACCCCATGGGTCATCAGAAAGAGAACTGCTGAGAATTCACACGATCTTTTGAGACCATGAGCTGATGTGAAATGTGTTCTGTTTTTGCATATATGGTCTGTATACTGTCCCAGAAACAGTTTCCTAGAAGACAGTCATTAGTTAGGTCCTTCTTGGTAGAAGGAGAGGGCAGTCGTCTTTTGTAGCCCCTTAAACGGGGCTTGTCTTTTGTTTTTGCTATGGAGGTACTTAAAATACAAAAGGTTTGTGGAAGATAACAGCAGGTGCCTGTGTTAAGAAAAAGGGATTTGTGGAAGAAAGGGGAGTATGCCCTTTGTTGTTGTTTAAGCATCTTACTGAAAATAAGTAATATGTGGGCTCATGTTTTGGGCTCTTTCAAGGTGTCTAAAAGGAAATGGGGATACTAGGGAATAAAAGAAAGTTGTTTCAGTCCCTGCCCCCTCATTTCTGTGTAATCTGTGTCTTGCTCTGTTGTGATTGTGTTCAAGTCACCAAGTCTGGCCCTCACCTTTGTAGGTTTAAGATGTTAACTATATTGCCCAGGTGTGGTGGCTCACGCCTGTAATCCCAGCACTTTGGGAGGCTGAGGCAGGAGGATTGTTTGAGGCCAGGAGTTGAAGACCAGCCTGAGCAACATAGTGAGATCCTGTCTCTACAAAAGATTTTTTTTTAATTAGCAGAGTTTGTTGGTGCATGCCTGTAGTCCCAGCTACTCAGAGGTTGATGTGGATCACTTGAACCTGGGAGGTCTAGGCTGCAATGAGATCATACCACTGCATTTCAGCCTGAGCGACAGAGCAAGAACCCTGTCTCTCCAAAAAACCAGCAACCCCCCGCCCCATGATGACCATAGGTCCCAAGTCTCAGAATTATATTTCATGTATTTAAAATTGGATATGTAACCGTCTTAGTCCATACTGTTTTGCCGTAACAAAATATCACAGACTGAGTAATTTATAAAGAAATGTATTTCTCGTAGTTCTTCAGACTGGGAAATTCAGTATCAGAGTGCCAGCATCTGGTGAGGGCTGTTGTGTGGCACCTTGTCATCCCATGGCGGGAGGCAGGAGGACAAGAGAAGGTGAGAGAAGTGGGCAAGATGGCAAAACTCACTTTCATAAGGAAATCACTTTCTTGATAACTACCCCACTCCCCAGATGGCATTAATCCATTCAGAGCCCTCCTGACCCAATCACCTCTTGTTAGTGATTATACAGAAAATTTTATGTACAATTTCAGTGTGTGTGTGTGTCTGTGAGTGTGGTAGGTTCCTGTGATTGAATCAATTCAATCAGCTCAGCATCTTATGGACCTGTGATAGTGGGAAGCTACACAAGCAGAAAGGCAGCTGTGGCATCTGAAGGCATACCATGTGCCAGGCTCTGTGTTATGTGCTGACCTCACCTCCCTACACTGTTGCATTGGGGATTAGTTTTCTAGTATTTGAATTTTGGGGGACACACTGAGACCAGCAGTACTTTTCATGGTCCTCACGTTTACCTGCCATTCAACACACACCACCCTTCTAATACTAGGAGTTGAGAATTAGAAGGGGAAGAATTAGTTTCGACGGGGTCATTTCTCCCAGGGCTGATAAAGTATTCTTGGCCCGCGACAGCGCGTCATCACTGTCTCTCCCCAAGCAGGGGGGATGATTACTGCCAGTTTTTATCTTGGGACCTCTTTCCCATGATGGACAGCATACAGCGCATCCTCTTTTGATGATAACATTGTTTTTTTTTTTTTTTTCCAGTAAGAATCCAGTTCTCTTTTCTTCATTATAATCCTACCCAGGCTGTTCCTAATTGTCCTACCTTTCCAGATTTCTTCTTGATTGGATTTCAAGCATATCTGGAAATCTTCATTCACACGTTCACCTTAGCATTTCTTCCTTGGCGGTGACCTGCATGTTGCTGGAGTCCTGTGCTGTTGCCCTCTTCTCTTGCATGCCTGCTGGCATTTCAGCTGGCCTTTCAGCTATTGCTGTCCTCATAGCAGCATGCCTCTGCCGTGGCGTCCATCACATTGCATGGAAAAGGTTACTGGTTTTTTGCCTGTCCTCCCTCCTAGATCTTTGCTATTTGAGGGCAGGGTCCTCTTTTTCTTCTTTGTGTCCCCAGCACATAACAGAGCCTGGCACATAGTATGCCTTCAGATGCCACAGCTGCCTTTCTGCTCGTGTGGCTTCCCACTATCACAGGTCCTAAGATGCTGAGCTGATTGAATTGATTCAATCACAGGAACCTACCACACTCAAAGACACACACACTGAAATTATATATAAAATTTTCTGTGGGCCAGGCATGGTGGCTCACGCATGTAATCCCAACACTTTGGGAGGCTGAGGCAGGCAGATCATTTGAGGTCAGGAGTTTGAAACCAGCCTGACCAACATGGTGAAACCCCATCTCTACTAAAAATAAAAAAAATAGCTGGGCATGGTGGTGCACGACTGTAGTCCCAGCTACTCGGGTGGCTGAAGCTGGAGAATTGCTTGAACTTAAGAGGTGGAGGTTGCAGAGACTCCGTCTCAAAAAAAAAAAAAAAAGAAAAAAAAATTCTGTCTATGCACATTTTCATTATTCTTACACAGGAGACCAGGACACAATCATGTAAGAGCAACCAGACCTAGAACATCGAAAGATGAAGTCCCACGTTAAACTTCTAGGACCTTATCTCTGGCATCACTCACCATCCCCCTACCTTTTATCTCCCCTATTTCTGTTTATCCGTTAAAGATACTATAATCTTTTCTTTTCCTGGACAGGATTAAAACTTAACTAAAATTTTCCTTGTCCGTTTTTCTCCACCTGCAGTTAGTTGCAAAACCCTTACTGACTGTGTGTCTGAAACTGTTCTTTCATAATTTCTTTCCATTTCCACTGTCATTTCTAGCACTGGCCCCGTCACCTCTTCCCAGACTAGACCAGGGTTCTTCTCACCCTCCAGTCTCTCTCCCTAACTAACAGTGTGTTCTGCAGACCACATCCAAATTAACCTTCCAAGTTTGATTATTCTTTCTTTTCTTTGTTCAAAAGTCTTTGGTGACTCCCCAGTACTTAACACAATTTCCAACTAATTCAGCAGTGATCTCCTAGTAGCAAGAGAATGATGACTCCAAACCTCAGAGGCCTGGAGCTGTATTCCAAAGCAGCTCTGAACATAAATTCTCTAATGACATCTCCCATTTTATCTGTAAGAGTCATGCAAGTATTTAAGGTAAAAATATCATCCCAAACAACAAGCAACAGCAATACAAAGTCAAAGTAAAACTCTAGGAACCTGTGCCATTTTTACCCTGTGGCTTTTTATATTCCAGCCACACACCGTGGAACCCAGGGAACACTCACATCCTAATTGGAAAATTGGGTCTAAGCGATGAAGTCCAGATGATTCCATCTGGTATCTGAGGCTGTCTGTGGTCAGCTGCGAACCTGCTTTTCCAGATTTTGTCTCTGGCCATGCTTGTCCAGTATACTAGTCACCTAGTATAATTGTTCTAGTCACCTAGGAAATTGTGTTAGGTACTGGAAGACACCAAAGACTTTTGAACAAAGAAAGGATAATCAAAATGGATTAAACAAACCTAGAGCATGTTGCATAGTTTCCAACTTTCGCAGTGCTCAGGAATTGTTAATATGAGTGTGGGGTTTTTTATTGTTGTTGTTGTTTGTTTGTTTGTTTGATTGTTTCTGAGACACTCTGGCTCTGTCGCCCAGGTTAGAATGCAGTGGGTGTGATCTCGGCTCACTGCAACCTCTGCCTCCCGGGTTCAGGCGATTCTCCTGCCTCAGCCTCCCCGGTAGTTGGGATTACAGGCACCCGCCACCACTCCTGGCTAATATTTGCATTTTAGTAGAGACAGGGTTTCACCATGTTGGCCAGGTGGGTCTCGAACTCCTGACCTCAGGTGATCCACCTGCCTCAGCCTCCCAAAGTGCTGGGATTACAGGTGTGAGCCACCACGCCTGGCCATATGGACATTTTTTATGGGAGAAGACTCATGGAACTTCTTCTTAGCCTTTTTTAACTTCTGGAGACAGTTTTAGTAATTCACACATTTTCAGAAAACCCTATTCTAGATTTACACATATATTGGTATAATTAGTATTTTCCAGTTAACCTAATATTTAGAGTTGTAGTCATATTTGAGGGGAGGAGCTATTTTGGTTTCCTTTCTGTGTTACTCAGCATCGAGCCAGTGACACAGCTGTTTGATGCAAGGCTGAGAGGAATGACATGGTTCCAGCAAAGCAGCAACACGGACCTGGCCAGCCTTTGGGGACTCCTGGGATCCATCTCTTGGCCAACTGAAAGTGTTATGTAGCTGGTTTCAGGTCCCTCACCATTATACCCACTTGAGCTGATTTATACTTTACAGTGTAAATTGGCATGGGGCATGCCTTTGGGATTAAATTAATTTATACCAAGTTAGAAAGCATCAGCTGTCAAAGTCAGGGGAGCCTTCTGGAGGCCAGTGTGCTTTTTTTCTTTCTGTATTCTGAGCCCACACTCCAGGCATTCTCTCTTGGATAGCAGCTGGGACAGTCCTTCAAGAGGCCTGCTTTGCATCTCCTTTGTGTCCTTGCGGTTCCGGGTCCTATACAGAAGATCTCTGTCCTTTGACAGAGATACTACGTAGTAGTTGGTCCCCGTGCAAATTAGGAAGATTTGTAACCCTCTTACATAAAATACAACAAACACGATTTTTTTTTCTTTAAACATTTTCCCCCTCCTTAAATACACTCAAAGGAATTACAGTGACCGAATGGCAGTAGTACAGATCTGTGATCTCGATCCTTAATCAGAAGTTGAAGAAAAGAGTTTCTCTTTACTACCTCTTTAGCAAAAGATTAATGAAAATTTATACAGGGATTAGAAACACATCAAACAAGAAAAGGTACCTGTAATGTTATTTAAGAAAAGTTGTGTTAAATGGGTTGGTAGGGTTACAATAAAGGCATTTAGCAATATCCTGCATATGTCACTTGACTGTCTCCAGTCTGGAAATTATCTTCGTGTATTAGGCAGGCAGGACTTGCCGAAGTGCAGAATGGTAAACTGCTTTTCTTAAGAGGTATGTAAAGGCCCTGTTTCTTCTGCTTGTTCCCGCTGCTGTGAGAGGTTGGGGCTAGTCCCCTTGCTCACTTCTGAGTTGTTTTCCCAGCAGCCACTGCACGGCTCGAAGGATTTGTCGTTGAGGGTGGAGAAGGTGGAAGGATGTTGAACAGACTTTTCCCTAATGAGCTGTGATGCCAGCTGCAAAGGCGGCAAATCCTGTTACTCCCTTCAGCTACTCTCTGAAGCTGCAGAGGGGCAGTGGTAACTGGTCTCCCTGCCCTATGCTGATTAGCTGCCTTTTCTGCTGTTTTTCCCCCCTTCCTCTTCTGTCCCAGAGCATCTTGGCAAAGTTCAGATTTCTGTGCTCACAGCTCAATGCTCACAGTGAAAAGGAAATACAAAAGAGGAGGAGAGAAAGTGAGAAGAAAAGAGAGAAAAGGTTGGGGTGGAGGTTTTTAGTAGAGTCCCTTATTGCCTTAGTCTAAGACTTAAGCTCTGGGTTGAAACCTTAAGTGGTAAAGCTTTGTAAGTAGTAACCTGGATTTCCAAATAGTTCTTGCAGATAGTTTTATTGGCACATGAACACAGCAGGCCATATATTAAAAGCATTTGAATTTCTATCGTTTAGAAACCTCCGAATTTTGAAAAGGACACTTCGCAGTTTTTCCACAAACTATCATTGTGAGGAAGATGAAATAATTGTAAGATAAATGTTTTCATGTGGCATTTACTGTGTGCCACTGCTTCATTTAATCATTACAACCCTTGAAAATAGACACTTTTAATGTGAAAAATAATTTATTGTAGTAAACACATTTTAAAGTGGTCAGTTCAGTAATATTAAGTAGATTCACATTGTTGTCAAAGAGATATCCAAAACTGTTTCGTCTTCCAAATGCCAGCCGCATATCTGAAACACCATACCCATTAAAATAATGGGGAAACATTTTAACTGATCAGCCAGCATTTTAACTGTTTGGCCATTTCTTTTGTTCTGCAGGATTAAAAATAGCTCTCCTGTTTCTTTCCTTGGCTGTTTTGATAGAACATTCTTCCTCTGTATTTCATCACAGGATGGTGAGACCAGGGCTTGTATTTACTGTGCCTTGGTTTATCCATTTGGTACTAACTGGGGGGGGTTTATAGTTACTAAAGGGAAAGAGAAAAGGCTTTACTCTCCAGGGGTTCGTCACCTATTCTTGGTTCTCATCTTTACTGATTCTGCATTTTAAGTTCTGCTGAGCTCCAGGGGTAAGTTCAGCAATGTCTTCATCACCTCACAAGTTAGCTTGGACCTGCAAATTTTTGGGTGGGTTTTCTGGGTGGCTTCTGACACAGTAAACATAATATCATAGAATTATATTTAAAAAGCAATTTTACATGTTGAACCCTGTTTTTAATGACTTCATGAGTTAGTTACTATATTCCAGGGATGGTGAAATGGGGAATATGGTAGGTAAGGGAGAAGAGTTGGAATATTTAATAAGTGACGCAGAGTTCCTCTCCCTATGTGTGTCCTTTGAGGGACCATTTAAGCCTATTCGATTCTCCTTGGAAGAGCTAGTCCAGCATCCCTGATATTCTACTTTCTATTGTGTTAGAAGAAAAGGCACTCCTGACATTATTGCTACAATGTAGAAAACTTGTCTTGCCTCCTTGGAGGATAGTATTCTAGCTAGAACCTAGGCAGCGCTGGTGAAAATGGCCATGATAAAGGCGGAAGCCAGAAGAGGATGTCTGTGTGCCGAAGGCGGAGATGGAGAAAAAGGTAATTAAATTTCTTGGAAACCACATAGTAAAGATTTCTCAACTTCCCTCTCTCCCTCCCTCAGGAGTTAGAAGCCGCTCTTCACAGAGATGACGTGGAGTTTATCAGTGACCTGATTGCCTGCCTGCTTCAGGGCTGCTATCAACGAAGAGATATCACGTGAGTAATTCTGATCTTTCTAAGCATTTCTTAATGTATTTTTGTGTTTGGGGCCCTGGTCTAGGCCTCAGACATTCCACAGCTACCTAGAGGACATCATCAACTACCGCTGGGAGCTCGAAGAAGGGAAGCCCAACCCTCTGAGGGAAGCCAGTTTCCAGGACCTGCCTCTTCGCACACGGGTGGAGATCCTGCACCGACTCTGTGATTACCGGCTGGATGCAGACGATGTCTTCGATCTTCTAAAGGTATGCTTAACTGGCGAACCTTTCCCTGTAGCTTCCCCAAACCCCTTTTCCGTGCTCTGTGTAGGGCCTGGATGCAGACAGTCTCCGTGTGGAGCCATTGGGTGAAGACAATTCTGGGGCACTATATTGGTATTTCTATGGAACACGAATGTACAAAGAGGACCCGGTGCAAGGAAAATCCAATGGAGAACTCTCTTTGAGCAGGTATGTTCTTCAGTGTTAGGGCATGATAGCTACCAGAACATTTCTATTTAATATTATTTATTAGGGAAAGTGAAGGACAAAAAAATGTCTCAAGTATTCCTGGAAAAACGGGAAAAAGAAGAGGAAGACCCCCAAAACGGAAGAAACTGCAGGAGGAGATTCTGTTGAGGTAAGAAAATCTTGTTAGTTGTGGTCATAGACTTTAATTGGCACCTCTTTTTCCTGTGTTTCAGTGAAAAGCAGGAAGAAAATTCCTTGGCATCCGAGCCACAGACAAGACATGGTAATGTTCTTTACTGGCATTTAGAAAGAATTTCCTGTAGTGAATCCGTTCCTTTATTTTCTAGGGTCCCAAGGGCCAGGCCAAGGTACTTGGTGGCTCCTGTGCCAGACAGAAGAGGAATGGAGACAGGTCACCGAGAGTTTTCGCGAGAGGACCTCCCTTCGAGAACGGCAGCTCTACAAGCTCCTCAGTGAGGACTTCCTGCCTGAGATCTGCAACATGATCGCCCAGAAGGTGCGCCACACTCTCTGCTCTGTCCTCCTCAGTTTTCCTTTCTCTTCTTCACTTCTAACTATAGGGAAAACGTCCACAGCGCACAAAGGCAGAGTTGCATCCTAGGTGGATGTCTGACCACCTGTCCATCAAACCCGTCAAGCAAGAGGTGAGTGTGGGTGAGAGTAGCGAGGAGGAGCTACTGACCGGATGTGCTCATTGGCTCCTCACAGGAGACTCCTGTGCTGACCAGAATAGAAAAACAAAAGCGCAAAGAGGAGGAAGAAGAGCGTCAGATTCTTCTAGCAGTGCAGAAGAAGGAGCAGGAGCAGATGCTAAAGGAAGAGAGGAAACGCGAGTTGGAGGAGAAGGTCAAGGCAGTGGAAGGTATGTGCAGTGTCCGCGTGGTCTGGAGAGGTCTTAGCTCACTCAGCCTTTGTGTTCATTGTAGATCGAGCGAAGAGGAGAAAGCTCAGGGAAGAAAGGGCATGGCTGCTGGCTCAAGGAAAGGAGCTCCCTCCAGAACTTTCCCATCTGGACCCCAATTCCCCCATGAGAGAGGAAAAAAAGACTAAAGACCTGTGAGTATTTAGTAACAACAACAACAGCAGTATTACTATTAATTTCTTATTTTGTGATTTACAGCTTTGAGTTGGATGATGATTTCACTGCTATGTATAAAGGTTAGTTCCCATTCTCCACTGTTCTGTTTGTGGAGTGTGTTAAGATCTCTTCTCTGGCTTTCAGTTCTAGACGTGGTAAAGGCTCACAAGGATTCCTGGCCCTTCTTGGAACCTGTGGATGAATCTTATGCCCCTAACTATTATCAGATTATTAAGGTAGAAGTTGTCTTTGCAGTAATGCCTACTATTTTAACTATAAAGAGTTATGTGTCTCGTTTAGGCCCCCATGGATATTTCCAGCATGGAGAAGAAACTGAATGGAGGTTTATACTGTACCAAGGAGGAATTTGTAAATGACATGAAGACCATGTTCAGGAATTGTCGAAAGTATAATGGGGAAAGTAGTGGTAAGCAGGGAAGGAGTTTGTGCTAGATACATACCTAGAAGTCAATCCTCCTGTCTTCCTATAGAGTATACCAAGATGTCTGATAATTTAGAGAGGTGTTTCCATCGGGCAATGATGAAACATTTTCCTGGAGAAGATGGAGACACAGATGAAGAATTTTGGATTCGAGAGGATGAAAAGCGGGAGAAAAGACGGAGTCGGGCTGGGCGAAGTGGTGGGAGCCATGTTTGGACCCGCTCCAGGGACCCAGAAGGGTCCAGCAGGAAACAGCAGCCCATGGAGAATGGAGGAAAGTCGTTGCCCCCCACACGCCGAGCGCCCTCTTCTGGGGACGATCAGAGCAGCAGCTCCACACAGCCCCCGCGGGAGGTGGGCACTTCCAATGGCCGAGGTTTTTCTCATCCCCTGCATTGTGGTGGGACACCCAGCCAGGCACCCTTTTTAAACCAGATGGTAAGGAATAGAGTGGAGACTGTTGCGGTTTCTTCCTCTTCTTGCTTTGTTCAATGTGCTGCAGAGGCCAGCAGTACCAGGAACATTTGGCCCTCTGCGAGGATCAGATCCTGCCACCTTGTATGGCTCCTCTGGAGTCCCGGAGCCACACCCCGGGGAGCCTGTGCAGCAGCGTCAGCCTTTCACCATGCAGGTAAGCAGCCTACTCTGGAGGTGCAGGTGCAGTCTGTAACTGTGCTGCCTTTTCTCGTTGCCAGCCTCCAGTTGGAATTAACAGCCTCCGAGGACCCAGGCTAGGCACACCAGAGGAGAAGCAAATGTGCGGGGGGCTGACACACCTTTCTAACATGGGCCCACACCCTGGATCCTTGCAGCTTGGGCAGATAAGTGGCCCAAGTCAGGATGGAAGCATGTATGCTCCAGCTCAGTTCCAGCCAGGATTCATTCCTCCCCGGCATGGGGGGGCTCCAGCCCGGCCACCAGACTTTCCTGAAAGCTCAGAAATTCCTCCCAGCCATATGTATCGATCGTACAAGTACCTGAATCGAGTACACTCTGCCGTCTGGAATGGGAACCATGGTGCTACGAACCAAGGACCCTTGGGCCCAGATGAGAAGCCCCACCTGGGGCCAGGACCCTCTCACCAGCCTCGCACTCTCGGTCACGTGATGGATTCCCGAGTCATGAGACCACCTGTCCCCCCCAACCAGTGGACTGAACAATCAGGCTTCCTACCTCATGGAGTTCCTTCCTCAGGGTACATGCGACCGCCCTGCAAGTCTGCCGGACATCGGTTACAGCCACCTCCAGTGCCAGCACCCAGTTCTTTGTTTGGAGCACCTGCCCAGGCTCTTCGGGGGGTGCAGGGAGGGGACTCCATGATGGACAGCCCAGAGATGATTGCGATGCAGCAGCTCTCCTCCCGCGTCTGCCCCCCAGGTGTGCCTTACCACCCCCACCAGCCTGCACACCCCCGTTTACCTGGCCCTTTTCCGCAGGTAGCTCACCCAATGTCAGTCACTGTGTCAGCCCCCAAGCCTGCCCTGGGCAACCCTGGGAGGGCACCGGAGAACAGTGAAGCACAAGAGCCTGAGAATGACCAAGGTAATTTACACTGTCACTTTGGGCTCTTTAAGATTTTTTCTCCTCTTTTTTTTTTTTTTTGCAGCAGAGCCGTTGCCTGGCCTTGAAGAGAAACCACCAGGTGTTGGTACTTCAGAGGGGGTCTACCTCACACAACTACCTCACCCCACACCTCCCCTGCAGACTGACTGCACCAGGCAGAGCTCACCACAAGAAAGGGAAACAGTGGGCCCGGAGCTCAAAAGCAGCTCCTCCGAATCTGCGGACAACTGTAAAGCAATGAAGGGCAAGAATCCCTGGCCCTCGGATAGCAGCTACCCCGGCCCAGCCGCCCAAGGGTGCGTGAGAGACCTCTCCACGGTGGCAGACAGGGGCGCTCTATCCGAGAACGGAGTCATTGGGGAAGCATCTCCTTGTGGATCGGAGGGGAAGGGCCTTGGTAGCAGTGGTTCCGAAAAGCTGCTCTGCCCCAGAGGCAGAACGTTGCAGGAAACCATGCCATGCACGGGACAGAACGCAGCGACACCGCCCAGCACAGACCCCGGTTTGACGGGAGGCACTGTGAGCCAGTTTCCCCCGCTGTATATGCCTGGCCTAGAGTACCCGAATTCAGCTGCCCATTACCACATCAGTCCAGGCCTGCAGGGTGTGGGCCCTGTGATGGGAGGGAAGTCCCCAGCATCCCATCCCCAGCATTTTCCCCCAAGGGGCTTTCAGTCTAACCACCCACATTCTGGAGGCTTTCCCCGGTATCGCCCCCCACAAGGAATGAGGTATTCCTACCACCCACCGCCACAGCCTTCCTACCACCACTATCAGCGAACTCCTTACTATGCCTGTCCACAGAGCTTTTCTGACTGGCAGAGACCTCTCCATCCCCAGGGAAGCCCAAGCGGACCCCCAGCCAGTCAGCCTCCCCCACCAAGGTCCCTCTTCTCAGATAAGAATGCCATGGCCAGTCTGCAAGGCTGTGAGACACTGAATGCTGCCTTAACTTCTCCAACCCGTATGGATGCAGTGGCTGCTAAAGTCCCAAATGACGGGCAGAATCCTGGTCCAGAGGAAGAGAAGCTGGATGAATCTATGGAGAGGCCAGAGAGTCCCAAAGAATTTTTAGACCTGGACAACCATAACGCAGCTACCAAGCGGCAGAGCTCGTTGTCAGCCAGCGAGTATCTCTATGGAACTCCTCCGCCTCTGAGTTCAGGAATGGGATTTGGTTCATCTGCATTTCCACCCCACAGTGTGATGCTGCAGACGGGGCCTCCCTATACCCCTCAGCGGCCGGCCAGTCACTTTCAGCCCAGGGCTTACTCTTCCCCTGTGGCTGCCCTCCCACCTCACCACCCAGGGGCCACCCAGCCCAACGGCCTCTCTCAGGAGGGTCCCATCTATCGCTGCCAGGAAGAAGGCCTGGGTCACTTTCAAGCTGTGATGATGGAACAAATTGGCACTAGAAGTGGAATAAGAGGACCTTTCCAGGAAATGTACAGACCATCAGGGTAAGATTGCATTCAGGCTTTTCCCCCTAAAGAATTCTTCATTGCTTCTTTCTCGTGGCTGTAGAATGCAGATGCACCCGGTCCAGTCGCAGGCCTCGTTCCCAAAGACCCCCACAGCAGCAACATCACAGGAGGAGGTGCCGCCTCATAAGCCTCCAACACTTCCCCTGGATCAGGTAAGGATCACTAAAAATTAGAGCTGTTCTTCATTTTTGTTTAAAATGTCTTTGTTTCTTTCAGAGCTAGTCCAAGGAGGAAATGAGCCCCAAGCAATGGAAAGCTGCACACGAAGACTGGAATGTGGAGAACTGGGGAGTGCCCTGTCAGCTCTATTCCCATCACCTGCTCCACCCCTTCACGGCGACCCACTCGTGCCATACTTGAGCTGGAGCCAGTCACGGGCCCTAAAAGGACACTCCTTAGATGACTGACACACAGATTGCAAAGGTCCTCGGCCAGGGATCTCTTGCACAGCTGATGTAGACAGTCAGGCAAAACTAATGAACGTGGAGTTAATGATGACTTTTCCAAATCCTGAGACACTTTTCAGGGAAAATCACTTTAAACTTGGGGGAGGGGGTATACTCAAGAATGGAGTGGTGCTTTTAAACTTTGATGAGCAGCTAAACTCAGGTATATATTTGGGGAAGGGACTACTCTTAGTATTAATGGTTTTGGAGCTGGGTCCAGTTTACAGAATTTTCATGTTGCCTTTTAAAATAATTTTTGTTGGTGGTGAATGTATTGTACATAAAGTGGGAAGGGTGGGTGGGGATGCGGAAGAAATGGGGGTCCTAACTGGTGGGCACACAGCACTGGAGTGATTTTTATCTGTTTACAATCATGTCACACTGAATACTTATGGGAGCCGGAGATGAGGGTAGGAAAGGTTTGATCTTGTAATATGTCACTGTGTTTCCTTAGTGGCCAGCCAGCCTTCAGAATAGCTAAAGGCCTTCCTTCCTTCCAGTCAGCCTGAGAGAGAACACCTGTCCCCTAAGCACCTGGTGTCTCCATTGGAGGCAGACTGCTCTCAGGAGACTACTAGAAGCTTCAGCCCGGAAGACAGGCTGCTCTCTCATGCTGGTGGCCCAAATTGAGAAAGTGGTGTCCCTTCCTGATTTTGCCACCAGCCCTACCGAATAGTTGTAAACCAGTATCAGGAATTGGGATCGCTAGAGTGTTTCACGTATTAGAAGATGAATCGTCCTCATCACAGACCTCCCTGTCAGGACTGTGATCTAGAAGGCATCACACACAGCTTTCTGGCACGAATCACATTTTGTGGAAGTGACTACTCAGGTTTGTATATTTTAGTATCAATAAAGAATTGCACAGGTTTGAATAGGAAAAATGTATTCTATAGATTTACAGTTTGAATTTAGGAATATTTCAGTATATATAGTTTTTATTCGTTTTAAGTGAATCATAGTAAAATCAGTCATGGTGATTTAAAATAGCTATCAAGAACAAGTTCTTGGAATTATCTGTTGTATCTGTGATAGGAAACCATTTTACAGTATTAAATTACTTTATTACAGTTGTAGAGTTGAATTACACTGGATTCTCCCTCGTTAGCATTCTGTATTTGATTTTAGCTGAAAGGTCACCAAAGTTAGGACCCATGTTTTAAACTTTTGAATATTCCACAAAAGAAAAAACTAAGGAAAATACTGAAATTACAGGTCTTTGTAAAGAATAGCATATTTTTAAGCATGCTTTTGGGATAGTAGAAGAGTCTCTATGAAATATTAATCTGCCCTAGTTTCTTATAAATTCAGCTGTGGGAGGGGCCAGTAGAGTGTTTCCCTCCAATTCCAGGATTCCTAGTGAAGCATGGAACTGTCGTGTTTACAGTTTGCTAAACATATGCTGTCCGTGGAAAAGGAAGCTAATCGGAAGCATCCATGATACAGAGAAATGAAAGCCAAGACACCAGTTCCAGGATGATGGAAGTTCATATCCGTACGCAAATGCTGAACCTGGTGCTGCTGCCTAGGGCTCAGGCAGATTTGAGAGTTGAGTAGGGAACACAGGTGCCTCTAAGGTATAATGCACAAAAATACAGATTTTCTCTCAGAGAGGTTTTAATTTTAAATTTGATGTATTTGCAAGTGGATTGAGTTTTGAGCCTGTGTTCTCACTGGATCCTAATTCTTGTTAGAAACCTATCACTGGCATAACCTGGTTTAGAAGAGTGAAGAGGACAGAAGGATTGTGGATGGGTCTGCCCTTTAGCTAGTATCCGCTAACATGGGGCATTACTACTTCAGTTTCTGTGTTTGTGCAGAAGCAGGGAGGAGGTAAAAAGCTAGTTTGGAGCTGGTTAGACCTGGTCTAGGCCCAGAGAATTTGGCCACTGACAGCCTTTCTCTTTTCCTGGTAATGCTGGTTTGAATCAGAGGCCTCTCACTTCTCCTTAACAGGAGCACTGACACTGTGGGCCTCTCCCCATGACTACCCCAGGGGCCTGGGTGGGAGTGGCTGTAAGCAGCAGTTGGGCCATTGCCCCCTTTCCTTCTGCCCTCGTGGTCCTTGAGCAGTTGTGTGCACACTCTTCCAGGTAATCCTGTCTCCTCTCTCTCCCAGTGACCGCCCCAATCAGCTGTTGCTAGAGCGATGCTGTGAACGATACAGGAAAAGTCAGTAAATCCCTTTATCCTTAATCTCCCTTCTTGGTTTTCGACAGAAAATATTAAGGAAGAGCAATAGGAAATAGAACTACTGTATTATAACACTGTGAACAAGAACATCAGCAGCAGCAGAATTGTCAGCCTTCCTGCGTCCTGTGTGGGAATGTGTCCATGCCTTATAGGTACTAGTGCTTCGTCCATTGTCCAGGGAGTGTCCTGAGCTTTCACTGGTCTTTGAAGTGCAGATCTGCTATAAGCTGTCTGGAGCTGCAAGGTTGCAGGAATCCACAGGAGCGTGAGCTGCTGTGAACCCCTAGCCCACCCATCCCCAAGCAGGATCTTCTTCTCACCTTTTCTTCCTCCTCTAGCACTTCTCTTTCCAAGTGTCTTAAGCAGATGCAATGTCTTAAAGCAGATGCAAATGCATTTGCCATCTTCTCCATTAGGAAAATGATGGTTATGTGATATGTTATATTTAGGAAGTAGTGTGTAAGGTATCCTGAAAAGGTTTGCTCTCAAGCTAGAAGGACATTTCACCCTGTGGGTCACTGTCACCTTGTCAGCGTGCCGGCTCTCAGTGGTCCCCAGGAGGATGGGGATAGCTGAGATCGTGGAGAATGGGAAATACCATTGCATCTCTTTGATTTAACACTCATGGCTCACCTTTAGTAGAGTTGTTAATAAGTTAGAAACTTGTGTCCCTAAGGCCCAAGAGAAAAGATGAGCTTCTTGGGAGGATTCTGGGTTTGTTTTCCCCTCAGAATTAAAAAATAGTTTTTAATTCAGCTACTTTTTCCCCTCAGTTAAAAGGTAGCAGGAGCTATTGGCTGAAATTTGTTACAGTGAATGAATGTGGAGAATAAATAAGAACAAACCCTGTAGGATTCTTGTTGACGTAACTTTCCATCCCACCTCTCCGCCTCTCCTTCATCACCAGCCTTCATCAGGTTGGTTTAGTTTACCTGGCCGTACACACGAGCTGCTCATCAACAGTTCGTATCTTCTCACTGAGCCCGGGCCAGATGCTCTCAGAAGGCCTTCTCATGCTCCTCTTCGTTAGGCTTAGTGAAAACCTTAAGACCTGCAGTTTGTGCCCCTCAGTTCAGTCAGACCTCAGCTTTAAATGTCGATTTACTCTGTCTTGTTCCCTGAAAGTGTTTCTTGTGACTAAGCATTTGGTGTCATTATCCCATGCCATTTATCTGCTGTATAGTTACTATATTATTTTTGCTGATTCCTACTGCTGGCAGATGCCATCCCAGGCCCACAAAATCCCAGTGTTGCAGTCACCACAGCTGTCAGAAACAAGTTTGCAATCCATACTTCTTGGTTCAATTTTTTTTTTTAATGGACATTCAAATCTGTAAATACTACACTGCTCTTAAGACCTGATTTGAAATTTCACAGGAAGGCCTAATCCTATAGTCACAAGGTAAGGACAGTTGAGTAGTGTAAGAACCCCAACCTGCTTGCAGAGAACCTTGGTTTTCATAGAAAGGAAAGGCTGAAGGTTTTCTAGCATTGTTGCCCTTCTTTGTCTGTCAGTCAGTTCACCCTCTGTGATTCTCCATGGACCCGCATTGCAGAAAATCAGTCCCATATATTAGTGAGCCATGTACTGCCCAATCCGGGGGCTCCTGGGGTGTGGTGTGTCCACCAGTGACTCTCCGGACACTAGCTTCAGTAAGGATACTTCTTATTTCGGTTGAGAATGCAGAGGCTTTTATTCGTGGACTCACATCACTGCATAGCACAAAGAATGTGATTGCCATTTGCTGCGTGAGAAAAAGCTGGGCTCCCTATTTCTTTTTTGGGTTGGACTCTGCCGTGCAGCCATAGGACACCAAGCCTCACGCACTTTCCCCTTGGGACAGTAGTGTTTGGGTGAATGTTACTGCATCCCGTTTTTTTTCTTTTCTTTTTTTTTTTTTTTTTTTTGAGACGAAATCTTGCTCTTGTCCCCCAGACTGGAGTGCAATGGCACGATCTCGGCTCACTGCAACCTCCACCTCCCAGGTTCAAGGGATTCGTCTGCCTCGGCCTCCCAAGTAGCTGGGACTACAAGCGCGCACCACCACTCCCAGCTAATTTTTGTATTTTTAGTAGAGGCGGGGTTTCACCATGTTGGCCAGGCTGGTCTCAAACTCCTGACCTCAGGTGATCCACCCGCCTTGGCCTCCCAACATGCTGGGATTACAGGCGTGAGCCAACACACCGGACCTTCATTTTTTAAATTAAGCTGGGACACAAGTTTTGCCTCCAGGCTGGATGTTGATCCTGCTCTGTGCTAGACAGATGTGCGGAGGGACTGTTCCGGGCTCGGCTTGACCTTTTCCTACCTAGTTTCTCCCTCTTGTCCTGCACAAGAGGACTAACTGAACTCTAACGTCAGAACGGCTGACGAGCAGTTGATTGTCCTTGCTTGTGTTGTTGACAGGGGTGGGTGGGGTGGGAGCAGGGGTATGGATATTGCATAAGTTATTGAAATGCTGACCCCCGTTCAGGAAACCATGCAGCCCCTTCCCTTCCCTTCCCTTCCCTTCCTTTCCCTTCCCTAGCCAGGGCTCAGGTACCTCACTCTCCTGCCTTGTGCGTAGCTCCTGGGGCCCCGGTCAGTCCCCAGCAGCCTTGGCACACAGTGTCTGGAGCCTCTGCTCCTGCTGCAAAAGCAGAAACCATGTGAACCTTCTGGCCAGTACTGGAAAGGGGAATGCTATTTATTTTTATATTGTGTATATTTTGTCGTGGTCTGCTGATTCCCTGTTTCACTGAGAGCGACACTTACCTCAATAGTTAGTTCAATATTGTGTGTTGGATAATTTTTTAAAAGAACTTTTTAAAAAGCTTTTTGATCCTTGGAGGTCTGTAGATTTATTTCCATATGAACTGGTTATTTTGTATAAAGTACATGCTTAAAATAGCAAGGCTCCTCTGTGTGTGTGGTGTGTCTGTCCAT